TAATAGCAATAGTACCTTGGAGGATTTCTGTGATAAAATGAGAAAATGCTTGTGAGAAGTACATAAAATATTGGCTTACTGAAAGATGTTACGAGGCAAGCAAGTATGCCTATTTTCATTCAATGTTTATTATTTCAAAGGCAAAGTTTCCATATAGATTAAGGCCTTCATAACATCTGAATACCTTTTCTAGTTCTTATTGTATGAAGATAAGAAGGATGGTTGGAGGCTTTGTAAGGAATACCTTTCTCTTCTGCTCCCCTCTCACTCCCATAGGCTGGGAGCAGTTGATTTCACTACCTCAGATATGCAAATTGATGCCACCTTCCTGTAGCCACTTTTGCCATAGCTGACCTTTTTGTTGGGTGGTGGGGAGGGGAGCGGGCAGGATTAGGCGAGGGGTAGTAGTTGGGATTTCTTGGTCTTGGAATTCAACCATCCGATGTATTTGTTTCCCTGTGTCTATTCCCTTAAGTCTACAGGCACTGTCTAGTAATTTTATAGTTTTCAGCGGCACCCCAGGGGACAGGACACCTTGGCCTTTTTATAATCACTCTAGAGTCACAAAGCAGAAAGGAAAAAAGTTAACGATCAGCTATGCAAAGGCTTGTGTGGATTGCTTAAGGACAGGCGATTTTCACTTTACCAGAGTTACTAAAGGACTTCAGGAGAAGGATCCCGTCCCTGTAGGAGCGTTTGTGGTTGAAGAAGCAGGAGGACGAGCGCTCAGGTGCGCCTCGGCAGTTTGCCTGGGGTCCGCAAGTCCAGTGCTACTTATTAGCTGCTTGCCGTCCACCGACACTTTAGCGGAGAACTGGAGGAGACCCCAGTGGGCTCCCGGTCCGGCCAGGAGCAGGGCGTTTCAGAGGAGACCGTCTGGGGCTTCCCAACCCAGGCGATCAGGATAGGCAACAGCCAAGAGAGGCGCTCAGTTGCTTTGCACCCTCCTCCCACCTCGGTTCTGTCCACACCCACGGGCGCCCCGCCCCCTCGGCCTTATAAAGGGGACTCGGCACCTCCGCGCGCCTCGCCACCAGAGGTTTCCCAGAGAGGAAGGCGTGGCTCCCTCCCGGGCCAGTGAGCCCTGGCGCCGCCGCGGCCGCGGTCCCAGCAGCGGAGTAGGGCGGCGGCTGCGCCCCGCACCATGGGGGGCAGCCCAGCCCCAGCCGCGGTAAACGCCGACCTCCGCCGCCGCCCGCGCCGCGTCTGCCCCCTCCCGCTGCGGCTCTCTGGACGCCATCCCCTCCTCACCTCGAAGCCAACATGAAGGAGACCCGGGGCTACGGAGGGGATGCCCCCTTCTGCACCCGCCTCAACCACTCCTACACAGGCATGTGGGCGCCCGAGCGTTCCGCCGAGGCGCGGGGCAACCTCACGCGCCCTCCAGGGTCTGGCGAGGATTGCGGATCGGTGTCCGTGGCCTTCCCGATCACCATGCTGCTCACTGGTTTCGTGGGCAACGCACTGGCCATGCTGCTCGTGTCGCGCAGCTACCGGCGCCGGGAGAGCAAGCGCAAGAAGTCCTTCCTGCTGTGCATCGGCTGGCTGGCGCTCACCGACCTGGTCGGGCAGCTTCTCACCACCCCGGTCGTCATCGTCGTGTACCTGTCCAAGCAGCGTTGGGAGCACATCGACCCGTCGGGGCGGCTCTGCACCTTTTTCGGGCTGACCATGACTGTTTTCGGGCTCTCCTCGTTGTTCATCGCCAGCGCCATGGCCGTCGAGCGGGCGCTGGCCATCAGGGCGCCGCACTGGTATGCGAGCCACATGAAGACGCGTGCCACCCGCGCTGTGCTGCTCGGCGTGTGGCTGGCCGTGCTCGCCTTCGCCCTGCTGCCGGTGCTGGGCGTGGGCCAGTACACCGTCCAGTGGCCCGGGACGTGGTGCTTCATCAGCACCGGGCGAGGGGGCAACGGGACTAGCTCTTCGCATAACTGGGGCAACCTTTTCTTCGCCTCTGCCTTTGCCTTCCTGGGGCTCTTGGCGCTGACAGTCACCTTTTCCTGCAACCTGGCCACCATTAAGGCCCTGGTGTCCCGCTGCCGGGCCAAGGCCACGGCATCTCAGTCCAGTGCCCAGTGGGGCCGCATCACGACCGAGACGGCCATTCAGCTTATGGGGATCATGTGCGTGCTGTCGGTCTGCTGGTCTCCGCTCCTGGTAGGTAGTTCCAGGGTTGGGGGAAGTCAGGACTTTGAAACAATTATTTGTCCCCTTTTCTTAGATAATGATGTTGAAAATGATCTTCAATCAGACATCAGTTGAGCACTGCAAGACACACACGGAGAAGCAGAAAGAATGCAACTTCTTCTTAATAGCTGTTCGCCTGGCTTCACTGAACCAGATCTTGGATCCTTGGGTTTACCTGCTGTTAAGAAAGATCCTTCTTCGAAAGTTTTGCCAGGTAGCAAATGCTGTCTCCAGCTGCTCTAATGATGGACAGAAAGGGCAGCCTATCTCATTATCTAATGAAATAATACAGACAGAAGCATGAAAGAAAACACTTAACTTGCATGTGCACAGCTTTTGGTAACAAATATCGCTAAACCTTACTGTGAATTTAGGCATCTCTGGCATGCCACTGTTTATGCATTGAAGTGGAATTTTTGGTATAAAGCTAAATGGTCTTAGAAGCATAGAAAATCCCTATGTGCCAAAAGTAGTGAAACACAAACAAAGGAAAATATATTAATAACAGTCTAGTGTTTTTGTTGAGTCTGCCATTCGTAGCTGAATATGTGATTAATTATGTGATGAAAACATTTTTTATAAATGATCTTGGTCTATTGGGGAGCGGGGATAGTTAATATTCCAGTACACTGAATACATGAGGAATTTAACCACATACATCATTGAAGACAAGGGATAGCAGTTTGTTTTTATTCAAAGACATTGCTGTGTTCTCTTTCATTGCCTCTCTCGCTTTCTGTCACTTTTTTCCTCCTTACATTAAAGAAAAGTTTAATTACAGTTAAAAATGTATAATGTATTTATAATATTCATCGATACCATTATTCAAATATTGCTCAATACAGCAAATTAGCTCCTAACCTAACAAAGTTTAAGTTTACTTGGATTGATAATTAGGTTTACTCTTTATCTGAATAAGAACCAATTCCATTTGTTTGAAATATGGAGTTTGTGACTACCCAAATTGCTAATTATTCTTTCTTTTGAATATATTTTACATTTCTATGAGCCTAAGGAAGATTCATGAAACTGACCTATGAGAGTCGTGAAGTGGTTTTTCAGAATGCTATGTAAGGACCGATTTGAGCACTAACTATAGGTACTCTGAATATATATTTCCCTTGATTATTCACCAAAAGTGTTCCCCAGTCTTTGACTCTTTAAATTCCAATACTGATTCCAAAACAAATAAATATTTTGAAGACTCAATGAATACTTTCCATATTTTGGCCTATTTATATAAGAAAGTTAATAACATTGACCCTTCACAGCTCTTCTGCCTGCTCCTCAAAGTGGCTCTATCTAAATATTTATTACTAAAATGTTTTTCCTACAGTCTACATGAATACAAACCTCAATAGCTAAGCTTGACGTATTTGTGCACAAGTAGATCACTACATTAAGTTTTGGGAATTGCACTTCTTAAAAATGTCTCCCCACCAAACATAGTAATCCTGTAGTTATGCCTACACAAAGCTTGCCATATTCTTTGGTGCATTCATTTTGTAAACCCATTAACTTTTTATTGTGAAGATTTTCATTTGCAGTTTCTTGCACTGCTTTTCTAGTTTTTTAAAAGCTTGAGATTTATTTATACTTCTTGTAGTAACTGCATATTTCTGTGTGTGTTTAGTGGTAAAGAATTAATTTTGATAGGTACAATATGTCTATCAGATTGATATATACACCAGCCTATGTCAATTGGGGCTAATTATTTTAAATGACCATGTCAAATTGAATTTGGAGACAAAATCTGTTGAGAGTGCTTATGTAATTAATGATGGTTCTACTAATCTAAATTTTGGAAAAGGTGATAAATAGACTATACTAAAATCTCTCTATGCCATAGAATTGGATTATCCTGTAGGTCATCTCATTGGGTATAAGACAAAACTACCTACTTTTTTTCAAAAGTGCACTGAAATCACATAATAAAGAGGCTTTACCTCTTGGTTGGTCCTGTGACCCTAAGTTCTAGTCAGATAGACACAGAGGCAATGTGAATTTGAGTGGCATGAGCATGATTAGGTTATTCCTTCCAGCATCTAGTATAGCACCTGGAATATAGAAACTGTCTAATACATATTTATTCAGTGAATCAATGAGCAGAAGTTTGCCAGGACAGTACACATTGGCAAGGCACATACCATATGATTGAAGTGCTTCATGCCATTACAGTCCATCAGGCTGATAAAGTGAATTATTTCTGATTATTTAATTACAGAAATATGAATTTATCTTCAAGGGTGTAGTGTCATACTGCTGTACAACACAGTGCTTTATTTATACTAATAATTTAGGAGACTGATACTTCCAAATGATAGTGGACATTACTATCACAAGAATATCACTTTTCATCAAACTGCAAAAATACAGAAAGGCAAAAAACCTGACACTTATTCTTAACTGCAAATTAAATTCCTGCCCAGGGGATATATTTTAGGAGGGGATGAATGGCAGCTTTTGTGTTTTTTTTAACAAGCTTGAAAGGGAGGTGGAAAACAAAGAAATTATGTAAATGGCATATGAGTTTTATTATCTAGGCATTCGTTAGTATGGGGAAACCTGATAAGAAATGAAAATCCCAAATGATTTCAGCCTTTTCATGATGGTTGAGGTTAGATTTCAGAGATGTACAGAGACTAGAGCGGTGGTTAGAAAGAGGATATATGTAGTCACAGCAGAAAGACGTGTCTAAGTTTAATTTTATTGGCTTTCAAGTTCACTCATGTATACTTAGTTTGTCCATACATATGTCTAATCAGGAAAAATGCATGTATAGATTATGACAATTCCTGAATTTTGAAGTATTGGTTAAAAGACAATTAAAGGCCAAGAAAACCATGGTGGAAGAAGTAAGCGAATGAAATGTAGAAATATATGTAAAATTAGCAAGTGTCAATTTTACCAAGTAGTGTTGATTTTCCAAACAATGAATTTATATACTATGCTGAGTCACAGAGAAGAATGATCACATGTTACTTAATGAGAGCAGTTTACTTTTCAAATAAAATAGGTATGATGAATGTCTTAAAAATATCTTGAAGTTGAAGAAACAAAAATGAGTTATCTCAATATTTACCAAGTTAACCTAGTGCTGTATATATCCCAAGATATTTTAGGTAAATGTAAGTGTTTAATCATGCCAGATTTAAACTAGTCTGAAATATAGGGTATACATATATTTCTACTTACATTTCTTTATTTTATGAAATATCCGACCATGTTGCAGAAAATAATGCAAAACCTCATGTAAGTTAACTATGAAAGATCCTGTGAGCACATTGGCATTGAGTGACAGACAAACTAAAAACTGGCAAACAGTATTTTAATAAGGGGGTCACTCTGTGGCAGTATTCTAATATTGGATTTTCAAGTAGATTAGGCTTTTTATTTATTCAACGCTTTTTATAATTTTGTTCTTTTTGACTCCAAATTATTGGTCAGCTTTCAACCTTCTCCACATCAGCAATCACTAATAGTTCTTTTGGTTGAGATCAACTCAGAAAAAGAAAATAGAAAACTTTTGTTCTTTGAAATTTTAGACATGCATAATATCTATTTATTTTCATAATTTAACCCCAAAAGCTTCTCCTGCAATACACAGGATTCTAGGAGCTGAATGACACAGGGAGACTACAGAGTATTTATTATTACAAACACATAAAAAGCCTAACTTGAAGAATTAAAATTTCTATTTTTTATCTGTATAACAAGTACAAACCATCAACAATGACAAATTTTCACAGCTGCTTGTTTATTGCTTGTTTTATATGTTTACATATCTCAAAATCTGTTAAAACTGAGGTCTAAAAAATGTGCAGAATTGTGCAACTGTGGCCTAGTCCATAAGACTTTTCTGAGTTGCAACAAAGTGCTGACAAAGTGACAGATGTCTGTGATGTTTCATGACATAGGTTATGATCGAGCCAATTTACAAAATTTAATAACCAACCTAAACTCACATACATATTTGTTAAGAAGCTGACATCAGTTCAGTATTGTAAGGAAACTAACTAGGTGGTGATGATGATAAAAGAATTAGGGAAAATATTTTATTTGATATATTCCCTTTTATAATTCCTAAAATGAAGATTCTATTTAAGGGTTATAATTTATATAAGTTTAGTCATATACCATTACATTATGATACCATAAGCAGAGTGCATTATGATTCTCTAGAAATATAATTCAATCAGATATGTATTATATTTATTTATGTCACACATTTTCTTTACTGAGAATAAAAATTATCTTATTTTCAGAAGCTTTGTATCAATCAGTTTCATGTAATAAGCAACCCAGATATCTACTAGATTATGTATTTCTTCATTTGAAACTACACTGTTTTCTCCTAGTCCCCTTGACTCTACTGTGCTTATCCATTCTTTCACAGAAAGAAAGTAACAGACATAATTCCTGTTGATGAGGCTGGGATTGTTTTTAAGAGGAGAGATAATAACTTCATATTTTTAAAGTGCCAGTAGCCTAATATGTGAAACAGATCAGAATCTGTTGTGTAGTAAGTCTGCTTTGTTGAAGAATTTATTATGGGAGTAAAGATAAGAAGGAAAGAGATCACCATCAGAAACAAGTCAGCCTTTTCATGCTTTTTTGAGCATTTTTGGAGATGATTCCACTTCTCAAGTTATTATCATTTGTGCATCTCTTCAATGCTATTGTTAAATGCTTTAGAATTAGAATATTTTGATCCTTTAATTAAAGTAAGCCAAACGTCTAGGCAAAAACAGCCAATCATTAAACTTTAATAGTAATTCAAATATAGATTTCTCATACAGTTTTCCATGTCTGTAGAAATCAAAGTTGTAATGTTAAGCAGAGGGAAATGCGTGTGATTTACTAATACACTTCAACGTTCTACTTTTGAAAGGATACTCATGTGGGTGGGGCAGAGAACATAGAAAAAGATATGATGGAAAACCTGTCCATTTTCTACCTGTTAACCTTCATCATTTTGTGCCAGGCCCTGGAAGCAAAGAGAGGAAGGGACCGACTGCATTTATCTTTGAACACTTGAGCATCAGTAGTACTACTGAGTGGCCAGGGGTCTTGTCTGTCAAAGCAAATGATAAGTTCACTCAGGCCATTATTGACTGCTGAACTCTCTTCCTTCCCAACTCTTCCTTGAAAGAGAAAAAAATACTTTGCCTTCTTGCTCTCCTTATCAAATGTTTTTGTACAAATAGTGTAAGCCTGTTTAAGCAAACCAATTAAAATAGGCACTGATTATTTTGATCTGTTTGTAACAAATGAATGTAAGTACTATTTACATGGTGTGCCTAGGAGGAGCTGAAATCATTGGCACTTTAATCCATATTGTAAAGATCAGTATCAAAAGCATAGTGTTCTTCACCTCTCCTCCTCAGCATCCATCTCTATATACTTGATTAAATGGAAAAGTCTCTTTTATCACCTCTATGTAAAGTTTTATGGGTAGTTATCGTCAGTGTATTTAAATATATCTTCTAGTATGTTTTAAAGGCTGGTCTTCAATACTGTGGAGACAAAAAATAAAAGAGCGTATGAAAAGTACGTTAGACTTTTGCTGGCATTCAAGTCATGGCTAGTCTGTGTATTTAATAAATGTGTGTTATTTATGTCGTGTTTGTCAATGGAAAATAAAGTTGAATATTCTGAAATGTCGCTGTGTTTTCTTCCTGATGTCAACTCACGTCAGGAATACTTTACCTATAACTATGTTAAGTATTTTGCTGAAATCCCATTTGATGTGCTTTGTCAAATAATAGCACAATGTAATGCAACAGCCCCATGCTATCTGGAAAAATTAGATCATTTTGTTTTATATTCCATAATCATGTGCATAACAAATTATTGTTGATTTAATATAAATATGAGAGTTGCTCTTTTCCGATTTTCAACATGATGTTTCTTTGTTTTATTATCTCAAGATTATTGTTCTTAACACAGAGTGCATTTATAAATTATTGTAAGCTTAGTTATTTCCCTTTCTTGTGGATTTTGGTGTAATTTACAGGCAGCCAAAATAAGAATTGTCCTTGCTCATAGTACAACCCTTTAATTGACTTGTGCCTGAGTTTTGGTGTGAGCTGAGTATTGGTGGTTATGAATACTGGGATCCCCAGCTATTTGTTCATGTACTTATTGAGGTCACTATTGGTCTTCCTTCTTCAATGAAGGGAGAAGCTCTGTCAAATGTAGACTGCAAAGTCAAGCTCATTAAAAGTATCCCTCTTTCTTCGTGAGAAAAGATATCCAAGGAGAATTCTGTCCCTGGTTCCTCCCATGTGGGGGTTCTAGGCCTAGGACCAGATCTTATTGTCTCTACAATCTTGATTCTTTAGTATTTCAGGATAGGCAGAGTTTTGTTAAAGTATACAAAAATCATAGCTAGATAAGAGAGATAACAGAAATAAGTTCCAGTGTTCTATACTCCTGTAGGATGACTACAGTTAATGCTAATATACAGTTACAAATAGCTAGAAGGAGGCTATTGAATGTTCCCAACACAAAGAAATGATAAATGTTTGAGATGATGATGTGCTAATTACCCTCATCTGACCAGTATACATTATATGTATCGAAACATCGCTCTGTGCCCTGCGAATATGTACAATTGTGATTATTAAAATAAATACATAAATAAAATTTAAAAGTCATTATGACTACTATGGCTATGGCTCACCCGAAA